ACTGCACTCCAGCCTGGCCGACAGAGCAAGGCTCCGTCTCAAAAAAAAAAAAAAAAACAGTTAAAACCCTCAAAATAATCCCACTTGTTAAAATACAAAACCTGAAACCATTTCAGTTTCTTCTGCAAAATGAGTTGGAGAGAGTAGGGTTGAACCAGGCATGCTCTTTCGGGCCTTTCGACGCTGACATCCCGGGATATTACACCAGGTTCAAGATACCAGCTTGCGGAAAGAGAGCTGCTAAACTTGACCATATGCTTTTTGCACGACATTCGACAGCTGTCCCTCCCTTCACCAGCTCTTTTAAGGCTGCAAATATATCTGATTCACGTGAGAGTCCCTACAAGTTAGTACAACGTCAGGCCCCAAGGAGGCGCCCAATAAATGTTGGCATTGCAGGGCCAGATCCCGAGTTCCAGTTCAGAACCCTGCTGAGGTCAGGCTTCCTCCCTGCCTCCCGCCCCTCACCACACCCACTCACTCCCCCAAGTAATTAAGTCTAAACTGGGGCCTGTGCAGTGATTGGCCGCGCCGGGTCTCACTGCGGATGAACTTGACTTGTTCCAATGATCTGTGACAGACATCTGCAGACAGCGCCCTTAACAGAATTAGGGTCAGGCTGGTATCAAACCCCAGGAACGCCAGGCATTGCCTCAAAGTAGATGCAAACCGTTAAATCTTCCAGGACTCAGAAGGACCAGAGAGAGCCGGATACCTCTGGTTAGCTACGCGGTCCCCAGTAAAGCTTATTCCCCTCTTCCTCCCAGTGTGTCTTGTTGCCAGAGCAACTGTGGGCGTCACCGAGCTGACGGGCGGAAACAGAACAGAAAGAGTACACGTCCCCAGCTCATTGATAGGGCCATTGCGCAGACGCATTAACTTTTCTGAGTTGTAGTTGAGTCTGTTGATGCAGTCCGCGTCTGCGCATTAGTTGTTACGCGCCCTGGCCGGCCTCAGCGCCTGCGCAAATTGGCACACCGGGGAGGGCGGAGTTAGGTCACGAGGGTGCGCATGCGCAAACAGCACATCCGGTGTGGTCGACGGGTCCTCCAAGAGTTTGGGGCGCGGACCGGAGTACCTTGCGTGCAGTTATGTCGGCGTCGGTAGTGTCTGTCATTTCGCGGTTCTTAGAAGAGTACTTGAGCTCCACTCCGCAGCGTCTGAAGTTGCTGGACGCGTACCTGCTGTATATACTGCTGACCGGGGCGCTGCAGTTCGGTTACTGTCTCCTCGTGGGGACCTTCCCCTTCAACTCTTTTCTCTCGGGCTTCATCTCTTGTGTGGGGAGTTTCATCCTAGCGGGTAATGGTTCTATAAGTGATCATAATAATAATAATCATTTTTTTGTGTTTTGCTTCTTGTGCAGTTTGCCTGAGAATACAGATCAACCCACAGAACAAAGCGGATTTCCAAGGCATCTCCCCAGAGCGAGCCTTTGCTGATTTTCTCTTTGCCAGCACCATCCTGCACCTTGTTGTCATGAACTTTGTTGGCTGAATCATTCTCATTTACTTAATTGAGGAGTAGGAGACTAAAAGAATGTAAGTGATGATCATAGTCCTTGTCCTATAATAGACATTTAACCTTGCTGCTTTTTTCTTCTAGGTTCACTCTTTGAATTTCCTGGATAAGAGTTCTGGAGATGGCAGCTTATTGGACACATGGATTTTCTTCAGATTTGCACTTACTGCTAGCTCTGCTTTTTATGCAGGAGAAAAGCCCAGAGTTCACTGTGTGTCAGAACAACTTTCTAACAAACATTTATTAATCCAGCCTCTGCCTTTCATTAAATGTAACCTTTTGCCTTCCAAATTAAAGAACTCCATGCCACTCCTCCATATGCCTCTGGCTCTGTTTTTATTCTTTGC